TCGCCGAGGTCGGCCCCGGGCGCCAAGAGGCGTGGTCGGCCCGAGCGGACCCTCGCGGCGGCCATGGCGTCGGTGGTGGAATACAAGGGCCTCAGGGCCGGCTACCACTGCGGCTACTGCGATTCCAAGGAGGGCAAAGCGTCCTGCGGTGAGTGTTCCCGACGCCGGAGTTGGCGCGGCCGCCGCGCCCCGCACAGGCCCTCGGCGGGGGAAAGGGCAGGCTCGCACCCCGACTCCCGCTTCCCTTCCCCTCTTGACTCTCCCCATCCTGTTTCCCTTCCCGCTCTGTCTCTCCGCCTCACCCTCACTGACGACGGCGGCCCCTTATGGAGAAGGAACGGAAATAGTGGAAAGCTGCCCTCGGTCAAGATGGCGCGGGCGGCGTCAGCTCCAAGAGGCGCCGGGCCGGCCGGGCCTGCGGGCGCCCGAGTGGCTTCGCGCGAGCCTCGGGAGGCTCCCGGGCGGCGCGCTGCATTGTGGGGTGGCGGCGGCGGCCGCGCTAGCGACGCGGGGCCGGGCGGCTGAGCGTTCGCGGGGCCGAGGCCATGGCTTTCTGGGCGGGGGGTTCGCCCAGCGTCGTGGACTATTTCCCTAGCGAGGACTTCTACCGCTGCGGCTACTGCAAGAACGAGTCGGGCAGCCGCTCCAATGGTGAGCGAGCCGGGCCGGCGGGCGTGGGAAGCCGGGCGCCCGGGTCTCGGGATCCCAGGGTCCCCCAGCGAGGACGCGAGGGGGCCGGAGCCCCTGGCCCCAGTGCCACGGCCGAGACGGAGGGGGCACTCTCGGGAGGGCCGCGGCGCCGGCTTAGCGGGGCAGCTTCGCGGTGCCTGTTCTGCAGGAAAATCCTAACCGGTGCCCGTACTCTCGAAATCGTGGTGGTCTCCCCAGAGTCGGGAGACGGACGCCCGTCTGGGGTAGATTGTGTGAGGTGAAGGACGGCGCGCAGTGCCAGGGAACGCCCCAGAGCCGTAGTTAATGGCCGGGGCTGACCGGTGGGTGCTGCGGTGGGAGCGTCCCGGGAGCGAGGGCGAAACGCGGTGCAGAGGGAGCTGTGGGTGTGCACACAGGTGCCGGTCATGTATGAATCAGACTTCCCTGGACGAATGTACAGGAAGGATGAGCCCTTTGCATCTCTGGGTTAAAAAAAAAAAAAGTTAAAAAAAAAAAGGACAAGAAACTGGTGACCGCGGTCGCTACCGGCGAGGGATTCTGTTTGTCCTGATCTGTTTGAAATTTTTACCATTTGCTTATATGCCGTGTCTTTCCTCCACCCACCCGGACGACAGCAAAGCCAGCCCACAAGTTTGTTTTGTTTTTCCATCGTGATTCAGATTTCTTTGGGGGAGATTTGTTGCTGGTAAACAAAACATCGTGTTTATTTCCTCTCTTGCCATGCATTTGCCAATATAGAATGTAGACTCTATTATTTTAATAGAACAGTCTAGCTTTGTGGAAAACGAGATTCGCATGAAAACACACAGGCATTTTCCATGAAAAAGGTGTAAGTGGGGAATGATTTGGTCGATAACGGTGTGTGCATTTGCTCCTTCATTAAAAGTGTTTATTAAGTGCTACTTGTGGGCAGCGGTTTTGAGTAGACAGTTATGCAATCGTTAGAAGTGAGGATTATGAAGACTAAATGGAAAAATGCTTCCAGTTTGGACTTAAACGGAGAAAATCAACAGGATGCAAATGGCTTATGCGACATGATTACAGTTCTGAAAGGAAGAAGGCCCGGAAGTACACCAAATCGTGACAGTGGTAATATGGCCTTAGAGTATTGTGGATTTCTATGCCGTAATTAACACACTACTTATTTTTTCAGGCATGTGGGCACATTCCATGACAGTACAGGATTATCAGGATCTCATAGACCGAGGATGGCGAAGGTAAAGCTTCCAGATACAAAGAGACTTCCTACAAGACATTAACAAACTATTTTTATAATTTTAGAAGTGGAAAATATGTGTACAAACCTGTCATGAATCAAACATGTTGTCCTCAGTACACAATAAGGTAAGAATTTTAATTAGTAGAAAGAGGATTTATCACTTTTTAAATATTTATTTTGCTTTCCTAGGTGCCGACCTTTACAATTTCAGCCTTCAAAATCTCACAAGAAGGTTTTGAAAAAAATGTTGAAATTTCTAGCTAAAGGGGAGGTTCCCAAAGGAAGTTGTGAGGGTAAGATGGGCTGGGTCTAAAAACGATTTACTCTGATGGATTTTTAATTTCTTCTGATTTGTAGATGAGCCCATGGATTCCACAATGGATGATGCTGTTGCGGGTGACTTTGCATTGATAAATAAACTGGATATACAGTGTGATCTTAAAACACTCAGTGATGACATCAAAGAGAGTTTAGAGAGTGAAGGAAAAAATTCAAAGAAAGAAGAACCTCAGGAATTACTTCAGTCACAAGATTTCGTAGGAGAGAAGTTGGGCTCTGGTGAACCGTCACATTCAGTTAAAGTTCACACAGTTCCTAAGCCAGGTAGTAAAGATTTTTGATACCAAGTCATATTCTGATTGGTCTAATATTTTAAAATTCTTTTTAGGCAAAGGGGCTGATTTGAGTAAGCCTCCATGTCGAAAAGCAAAGGAAATCCGGAAAGAAAGGAAAAGGTTAAAACTAATGCAGCAGAACCCAGCTGGAGAACTTGAGGGTTTCCAGGCTCAAGGTCACCCACCATCTTTGTTTCCACCAAAGGCTAAATCCAACCAGCCAAAATCACTCGAAGATTTAATTTTTGAGTCTTTACCAGAGAATGCATCACACAAGTTAGAGGTACTTTGGAGGACTTTTGTTGTTTGTTTTATTAGTAAACTTGTTTTTTTAACTGCTTCTGAAGGTGAGGGTGGTGAGATCATCTCCACCAAGTTCGCAGTTCAAAGCCACACTTCTGGAGTCTTACCAGGTCTATAAACGTTACCAGATGGTTATTCACAAGAACCCACCTGATACGCCAACCGAAAGCCAGGTCAGCAGGCCAAGTGTAATTTTCCTGTGCAATAGCATTTGCTTGTATTTTCCTTGCTCTGAAGGTGAGGTTAGTACCTGTCTCCTTTGAGGACCCAGAGTTCAAGTCGTCTTTCAGCCAGTCCTTTTCTTTGTATGTCAAGTATCAAGTGGCCATACACCAGGATCCACCCGATGAATGTGGGAAGACTGAGGTATTGTTAACTGTTGTTTTCTGTGTTGATAAATGAAATGGATTCTGTTCAAATTTGACTGCAGTTCACAAGATTCCTTTGCAGTTCACCCTTGGAGGTAAGAGTTACTCACTGACCTTAATATTAGAAAAATGGCTGTTTGTGCCTCTGCTTTTTCTTAGGCAGAGACTCCCCCTAATGGGCCAGATTGTGGCTATGGCTCCTTTCACCAGCAGTACTGGCTTGACGGAAAGATCATTGCTGTGGGGGTGATTGACATCCTCCCAAACTGTGTATCATCTGTGTATTTGTACTACGATCCTGATTATTCGTTTTTGTCTTTGGGCGTCTACTCTGCACTACGGTAAGATTGCTTTTTGCCGTTATTGTAGTGGGTGCCTTCAGCTTTCTTCTTTTTCTTTTCGCAGAGAAATTGCTTTTACTAGGCAGCTTCATGAGAAAACTTCTCAACTCAGCTATTATTATATGGGTTTCTACATTCATTCATGTCCCAAGATGAAATATAAGGTAAAGTTGATTTTCACATATGTGTATTTTTATGCCTGTGCCTTTTTCCTTCACTTTTCTTCAGGGTCAGTATAGACCTTCTGATTTGCTGTGCCCTGAGACATATGTTTGGGTACCCATTGAGCAATGCCTGCCTTCACTTGAAAACTCCAAGTACTGCCGTTTCAACCAGGACCCAGAAGCAGGTATGTTTGGAGCTGAGCTCAGCTGGAAATCAATTTTACAAATCAGTATTTTTTGTCGTTGCAGTGGATGAGGATCGCAGTACGGAACCTGACCGATTGCAGGTGTTTCACAAGAGAGCCATCATGCCTTACGGTGTTTATAAGAAACAGCAGAAAGACCCAAGTGAGGAGGCTGCTGTTCTGCAGTACGCCAGCCTGGTGGGGCAGAAGTGCTCCGAGCGGATGCTGCTGTTCAGAAACTGACCTGTTCACCTCTGCCGGGAAGTTCCTGTGTTGTGCTGATGATTTGTGCCAGGATACATATTCAGTACCTGTGGGGAAATAACTGTCACCACCCACAAATTAGACATTTTTTATTTTGACTATCTATGGCTTTTAAAAAATATTTTGTGGCAATGTATCTGTGAGAATCTCATAGTTAATATAAAGATTTTAAAACTGCATTATGACCTAGCCCCCATAATTGGGATTTATCATTTTGGAGGATTCTTTCTAGAGCAAGATACGCTCAAATTCTCCTGTTTGTATTTTGTAAAATGAAGAAGTGAATCTAAGTAACTTAATCACAGTTGTGCATTTTTTTTGGTTCTGTTAGAGAAATTAAAACAGACTGTTTCCTCAGGCCCATTTTAAACTGAACTTATGCTAGGAAACCTTAAGTATGGGGAAGGTAGAAAGTTCATTTCATCACTTAGAAAATATGTCTTCTCAAGAACAAAACTGTGCTGTTACAACTCAGTGTTCAATGTGAAATTGCTGCCAAATGTTATGTAGTTTAATAGAGAACTTGAAAAAATAAAACATTAAAATGGAGCTTGTGTTAGCATCAGGTATCCATTTGTTCAGGACAGTCCTGTTCATGTCTGTTGTCTTGGCATAGTTTTTTCCCCTAGAATATAGTACTCCCTTTTACTCTAAAAAATATCCCAGTTTGGACAATAAAATACATAATTACTCTAGTTATATTATTTGCTTTACTTCTAAAAATGTAAGAAATTGAATTTTTTTAAAGAAAAATGTTGGTTCCTGCCTTGATCTAAGTCTCATCCAAAGGAAATAAATAGTCACTAGTTTTTTATCTTACAACTCAGGACATTTGTCTTTGGTTATTAATGGAAATTAGTATGTGATTACTTTCATAGTTATGCCACAAATCACATTGAAGAAGGAATCATTCCGACCTCTGTTCCAGGACAAGAGCTAGAACAATCCATTTCTTGTCCTTTGATTTGAGAGTCACAGTCAGGGTGGCTTCTGCCACCCTTAGTAACTCAGAGCAGAGGCCAGCCCCCTCCTTCCCTCACTTTCTTTTGCTGAGTCCTTTGCCCACCTGTCAAGGTGGCAGGCACTGTGCTGGGTACAGGAGGACAGTCAGACATGTCCCTTCTTAGCTATAGTCGAGCTGTCTGGGAAACAGGATGAAAAACAGGAGGGTTATTTTCTTGTGCCCTCTTTGTCAGCTGATCCCCTCTTCTGCTACCAGCTATTTGGCCAGCAAGCCGTTTTTAGTCCCCACTTTGCCCATTTTTCTGTTTTGGTTCATCGTTTCTTAAAAGCCATGTTATAAAACATGGTAGTTTGAATCCTGTTGCTAATTTTAAACTTTCCTCTAAAATGTACTGAATTTTGACAAAAATTTGAAAATATCCTCAGCTAACTAGAATAAAAAGGATCATAAAACAATGATTTTAAAACTGAAATCTCTAGAAACTCAACATCCAAGTCAGCCGCATTTCTTCATTCAGAGTGTGTGTGTCACACCTGCCAAGGTGCTGCGTACTCTGCTAACCGAGCTAGAGTAGTGAGCAAAGCCATTTTCTCTGATCACAAGATTTTACATTTTTCTGGGATTTTGACCTGCAAAGTAGTCTCGTAAGAGCATTTGAGAGACTTACTTGGAACTGCCTTCAGAATCTATAGAGCCTTTTTTCTCTTTTTCCTCTAAAATGAAAAGAGCTTCATTTTATGATTATAACAAAAGTGACACTGTAAGCAGTTAGAACATTAAGAAGTATAAATAAAAAGTAAAAATCATCTACAACCCTACCATACTCAGAAGGAGAAAAGAACTGTCATGTATGTATACACACATACCTATGTAATTTTAATATAAATAGAATTATGTTCTACATGCTGTTTTATTTCCTCAACAGTAAATTATGGACATGTCTGAAATGTGAAATAAATTTCAAAATAAGGCTTCAGAAAGTGTAGTAAGTAATCTCTGCATTATTAAAAATAAGCAGGGTAGGGCTGGTACTTGGCTCGCTTAGCATTTGAATGTCCAACTTGGTGTTATCACTGTATCTTCCCTCCATTTGTCTTTGTGATTAGCATGTAAAATGGTATTCATAAAGATCACAACCCTTGAATATCAGATGAAGAGAAAACTTGACTCCAACATCTTACCACAACTCTGGTTTCTTCCTGCAGAATTCATTTTCAGAGGAAAATGATGAATCATCCCTGTCTGTGAACCACTGTGCTTTCCTTGAGGGTGGCATTGTAGGTTGACACCAGCAAAGACTCAGAGTGACTTGAGCATTGGAGATCCTTCTACTTGGCTGCTGTATTCATGCATTATGTTGGTTTGAGAATAGCTAGTGTATTGATCCAAGTAGTCAAAGTGTCTTAAAAGGACACCTATTTGTCCTTTTGAGCCCCAGCTGAGTGAATACTGATAGTGGACTAGAAAAGCATAGTCAAGAAAAGTGACCCACCTTGTTACTTGACCAGCAGTCTAGCTGAGAGATCTGATTTTATGTTCGTAACTTTCTGTAAAGAAAGACACAAGGACTTTTCAAAGACAGTTTATATCTTTCCAAGGCAGGAAGCTTTGCATTTGCAATCTTAGTGTTGTGTCCCTTTCTGATTTTCAAATACATCACACCTGCCTTCCTGTTTTGGGAGCAAAGATGTAATTTCAATTCCCCTTGCTACCGTCCTTATTTAAATTATTTCCATTCTAAGAGATTTTTGTTATTTTTTTAAATGTAATCTGAGCACTTTTTTGTATTCTAAAAGATAGATGATATCAGATAAATATGTTGTACATTTGATTAAAATTATTTAGATAAATATTACTATGTTGACTTTTAAATAGCTTTATCCTATTTTTCATTCATTTTGCAAATATTTGTTGTGTGTAGTTTCTTAACGTGTCAGAATCTATTATGTAAAAGAACCTTTCCAGATTTCTGAACAGTATATGCTTTGATTTTATAGGCTTTATATTATTTCAGTATGAATAAAGATAAGGAATATGAAACAGTTAACTAAAATGTATCTGTCGTTGCTAACTTGAAAAATGAAGTAGAAACAGTTGGAAAATGTTTGAATTAGAAGTTATTCAAGTGCACACTCTTTTCTAAAAGAAAGCCAATGACTATAAGGCAAAAGAAGTTTGACTGCATGTGGTATTTTTTGCTCTTGTATATGCTTTTTGAACAAGCTATTTGATAAAGCCTGAATGGAAAAAATAAAGCTGTTTCTATCTGCAGTGGCTCTTGGTGGTCATTACTTAAAAGACAT